CAGGAGGATCGCTTGAACCCGGGAGGCTAAGGTTGCAGTGAGCCCATATGGCGTCACTGCACTCCAGCCTGGGCGACGGAGCGAAACCCTGTCTCAGAAAAAAACAAAACCAAAAATAAAAACCAATAAAAGTCCTTGGCCGGGCGCGGTGGCTCACGCCTGTAATCCCAGCACTTTGGGAGACCGAGGCGGGTGGATCGCGCCTGTAATCCCAGCACTTTGGGAGGCCGAGGCGGGTGGATCACGAGGTCAGGAGTTCAAGACCAGCCTGGCCAAGATGGTGAGACCCCATCCCTACTCAAAAAAAAAAAAAAAAAAAAAACTACAAAAATTAGCCGGGCGCGGTGACCGGCGCCTGTAATCCCAGCTACTCGGGAGGCTGAGGTAGGAGAATCACTTGAACCTGGGAGGCGGAGGTTGCAGTGGGCCGAAATCGAGCCACTGCACTCCAGCCTGGGCGACAAAGTGAGACTCCGTCTCAAAAAAATAAAATAAAATAAAACAAAAATAAAAAATAAAAATCCTTAACACGGCCCACGAGGCTCCATGGAATCTGGCCCCAGCCTGTCCACTCAACCTCATCTACTACAATCTGGGCACTCAAAATGTGGTCTGCGGATCAGCAGCATGGAAGTCACCTGGGAGCGAGTTAGAACAGCAGCCTCTCAGGCCTCCCTCTTCATCTGCTGGATCAGAACTTGAACTTTTTAGTTTGAGTAGAGCGTCTTCCATGCTTACAAGCTTCCCCTTCACCCTGATTCAGCCATAAGGTTATTTCATATTCCTCACTTGCCGCTCCTGGAAACTGACCAGAAGTACTGGCATCGCGCGTAGGTACAGGCAAATACGCACCGGCTCTTGCGCAGGCGCACTGCGTCTCCGTCGGAGCGCTGCTATTTGAGTACGCGTGCGCTCAGAGGAGCGGCGAAGGAGGCAGGGCCTATTTGCTGGGCTGTCCGGGATGGGGGTGGCCGGGACCTGAAAGTAGGAGAGGGGTTTCCGCTTCCGGCAGGAGTCGGAAGTCACTATCTCCCGGGTGAACGGAGCTTTCGCAGCTGGAGAAGGTGAGTGCTGGTGCGGCTCGTGCGAGTGGGCGGAAGTGCCTGTCCCCACTTCTCTGCCCTGCAGTCTGTCATCTGGATCGAGGCCATCAGATAACCTGAGTGTCACTCCTCCTGGATGGTACTTACATGTCCTTTGCCAAGAGGAGCAGCCAGAATAAAATCACCAGTTCCTAGGCTCTTAGGCTCCACCCGGCCCTGAACAGCTGGCTTGTCTTGGAGTCTCTTGTGCCACCCTCCCCAGGAACAGTGGCTTCCTTGTATTGGCGCCAGCGATGATGGGCCAGCTCTGTGCTAAGTACTTAACTTACCATTCCTGGTGTCAGCCCCTTTTTGAGACGGAGTCTTGCTCTGTTGCCCAGGCTGGAGTGCAATGGTGCGATCTCGGCTCACTGCAGTCTCCGCCTCTTGGGTTCAGGTGAGTCTCCTGCCTCAGCCTCCTGAGTAGCTCTCAAACCACTGACATCTGCCACTCCCCACAGGCTCATCCACCTGCAGACATGGGGCGCAGAAAGTCAAAACGAAAGCCGCCTCCCAAGAAGAAGATGACAGGCACCCTCGAGACCCAGTTCACCTGCCCCTTCTGCAACCACGAGAAATCCTGTGATGTGAAAATGTGAGTGGGGAACAGGGCAAGGGATCCAGCCTGCTCACCAGTCCCTTCTCTTGGTCTGTTTCAGGGACCGTGCCCGCAACACCGGAGTCATCTCTTGTACCGTGTGCCTAGAGGAATTCCAGACGCCCATAACGTGTATCCTTGGAAACCTGGGCTTTTTCCAGAGGGCCAATGATCGCCCTTGACCTAAGTGGCCCAGATCTGTCAGAACCCGTGGATGTGTACAGTGATTGGATAGACGCCTGCGAGGCGGCCAATCAGTAGCGACACAGAGGACCCGCCCCCTGAGCAGCCCCGCGTACTGTGGATCCAGCTGTTCGGTTCTGGTCCAGAGACATTCCAGGGGTCCAGGGTGTGGGTCCTGGGCTGTCACAGCCGTGTGTGTGTGTGTGTGTGTGTGTGTGTGTGTGTGTGTGTGTGTGTGTGTAGTGGGTGTGCGTGTGGGTGTGGGTGTGAGTGAGTGTGGGTGTGTGTGGCTGCACGTGTCACTGGGGTGGCCGTGAGTGTGTGCTCACAGGTACGCGGTGGTGTCGGGTTCCTGGGCCTGAGGGGCCTGAACTGATCTCACTTGGCTCCGAAAGCCTTTGCTGTGTTCCCTGCAGCCCCTGGCCCCCCAGCCTTGGGGCTCTGGCTCCCCCCGGCGGAATTGGGGGACTGTTTCCTGACATCCTGGACAAGGGAAGCCCACTAGAGGCTGGAACAGGACCTCTCCAGCCTCCTCACCAGCACCGTGCCCATCTCAACTGGACTTCCCGCTCTCCTTCTCCACCTTCTAGTGCCCGTGGCCGGGGATTCAAAGCCGCCGTTCCCCAGGTCCCTGGGCTGGGCCCTGACAGGGAGCCGCCCCCCTCCCCATGGTAACCAGGAAGCCCGTTTCATGTTCAGTTGCTTTTGTAGAGGAAGCAAGGGCTGGGATGGGGACAGCTGTCAATCACAAGCCCTTAAATAAAGCAGCCAGCGCACATCCCTTGCTGTCCGTGATGTCTTGGGTTCTGC